AAAATCAACTTCCAGTGCCGGTCACCCAATCCTTCAAAAATCCTAGCCCTCTCGGGCCCAATTCCTAAAGAATTCAAGCCTGCACCCTGTACACCCTGACCGATCTCAGCTCGTCCCCACTCCGCTCCCAGCGTCCCCAGCTCTAAACGCCGCCGCGTGGCTCAGCGCTGCCCAAGCCGGGCCCTGAAGGCCGCGCACAACGCCCCGCCCCCGGCGAGCGTGGCGGAAGTAGCTCGCTCGGGCTGGGAGAGCGCGCGCCACCTGGCCAAGCGCGCATGCGCCCGCACTGCCAGTGCGGGGGGCGTCCGTATCGCTTACTCCTCAGTCTCCGCAACCCCCGCCCCACCGAGAGTCGGGCTCACGCCATCTTGTACCCCCCCCATCGCCCCGTCACACAGCCGAGTCACCTTTTCCCTTTCTACACTCCACACTCTCAGTCCCCCACCCCGCCCCTTTCCAAGCGTGTCCCGGGCCGCAGCAGCAGAAACCGCACCATCTCCACCCCCACATTCTCCTCGCGGGAAGCGCAGCAGTGCCTCCAAGGGTTCTTAAAGCAGAGGTTGTAGGGCTTGCGGGGGGCGGTGCGGGGATTCGGGCGGGGGAGACGTCAGAGAGCCGGGAGGGACGCAGAGCGGAGATCCCAGCGTCGCTGGGCCCCCGCGCCGGCCACGCCCTGGCCCCGGCTCGAGGGCGGCTGCCTGGGTCTTCGTGGTCTACGCCGGAGTGTTGAAGGGAGGGCGGCTGTGGGAGGCGCTGGCCGGGCGCAGCGCCCTGGTTCCGCTGCCGAGCGTGGAGTTGCCTCTCGACTCCTCCCTTTTGGCGGGTGGGCGTGGGGTGAGGGGGGCTGGGCTGTGCTGAGAAGCGGGGTGCGCGGGTCGTCTAGGTAGTGTGGGGGCTGCCGGAGGAATCATTAAAGAGGGAAATTGTTGCTTTATGGCACGGCGAGAGAAGAGTTAGGTAGTTAGTGGGAGTGTAGCATCCAGAAAGAGGAAAAGATCCGCTGTGTTCTCTGTGGGGTGAGCTCACGTCTGTGACCCCTGGGGAAATTATTTAGCTTGTCTTTGCCTTGTTTTGGTCTGTAAAATGGCGATCTTATAGCCTATTTCAGAATTGTGAGGATTATATGAGAAAATACACGTTAAACGCTTAGAACAGCGCCAGGTGCTGCTCAGTACATATTAGCTCTGCTTTTGCTCTCCACGTTTTAGGAGTTCAGAATGACTGTGACCTTATTTTCTCAGAGAATCAGGACACTTGGTCTCACACGTGAGAGTGAAGTTATGAAGACAGTGATATGTAATATTTGACACTCAGACGATCCTGGACGTAGTATTACTGTACACGTGGATAAATTAGCATTTCTCCAAGAGGCTAATAGAAATGTTAAGTTATTTCGGTAGAAAGAAATGTGTGTGTATATATATGTATATACATATGTGTGTATATAAGTATATGTATGTGTATATATGTATGTATGTATTTGGAAGGAGAGGACCTGGGGTCTTAGTATATGTGAAGGGCAGACTCTGGAAGAGGAATTAAATTCGCCCTGCAAAGATTTACTTGAAGGACAAAACTTGGGGAATTTCTGGTGAATGTTTCAAAGAGGCTGAATTTGCCTATGAGAAACAGTTCGTGAGAGTACTTTGCAAGAATGGAATGCTCTTCATTGTGCTATGGAAAGTTTCTTATCTCAGGATATTCGGGACGTTGGAGCGAAGTATGCCTAAGTCTAGGGCTGCACTTTTCACTAGCAGTTTCTGCCTTGATGGAGATGTTCCATAATCTGTGCCTTTAGGCACTAGTGGTAGCCTAGGCACAGTGGCTCTTCAGCACTTGAAATGTGATAAGTGTCACTGAGGAACTTAATTTTTAATTTTATTCATAAATTAATAAATTGATTTACGTTTAAATACCCACATGTGGCTAGTGGTAGCTACTGCATTGGACAGCACAGGGCTACAATTTAGATTTTGAGAGTCCTTCCGAGTCTTGATATGGTTGAGTTTTAAATCAGATAAGCCAGCTCTTTGGAACATTTATTGCCATAGGGAATTGTAATTATATTCAAATAATGCCTTTCATTCAAATACTGCAGTTCAGACCATGGGTCTGTTAGTACTTATTTACATCTTGACAAATTAAAGCAAAACGTTGTCTCCTAGGTTGTACAGCTAATGCCAGATTCAGAGAGCTATGACAGTATTAACTGGAGTTTTCTTTAAACATTATTGTACTATTTTGTGATTGTCGGTTTCTGCTATCTTTTACCACTTTGGTTGGTTTTTCAGTGAGAAGTTTCCAGCTCTTATTCAAGTTTTTTTCTTTTTTAACCTTTTGTGTAATAAAGCGATTTGAAAAATTGTAACTCTTGAGCATTAGGACATTTTAGAACTAGTTTTATGGTTATCCAAATCTTTTGGAGAGATAAGTGAAATTAGGTAATAGATGTTTCACAAAATTACTTTACTTGAAATATGTGCATCTGTTTTTTTTTTTTAAAGCAAGTGTATATAAAGTCAAATTTGAAAATAAAACTAAAAGAACAAATAAAAAACCTTTATAGGTAGCGGTAGCACCCTTAACCTTGGCCTGATGTCTGTAAAATGGTGCCCTTGGGCCAGGCACGTTGGCTCATGCTTGTAATCCCAGCACTTTGGGAGGCTGAGGCCAGAGGATCTCTTGAACCTAGGAGTTCAAGGCTGCAGTGAATCATGGTCAGGCCAGGCTTCCAGCCTGGGCTGCAGAGGGAGACCTTGTCTCTTTAAAAAAAAAAATGATGCTCTTGGTCTTAAGGCTGAAGATAATTGTTAGATCTGGAGCAATAACTTAAAGCTCACGAGTTAAATCAGATGGAGAGAATAGCTCATAATATACAAATCAGAATGGGGTGCTTTTATGGGTGACTATAGTATCTTAATTTTTCTGAGACAGTCGTAGTATAAAGCCTGATTGTTCCAGCACAATTATTTTATTTAATAGAACCCCTTTCACTATCAAAATGTTCGAATTGGGACCACATCATAATGTCACCCTACTGTTAGCCTTGTTGGGACTTGTAATATATAGTTTTAGGATGATTAACCACATTGCAATATCAGAAATACTTTATTATTTTTGAGATGGAGTTTCACTCTTGTTGCCCAGATTGGAGTACAATGGTGCGATCTCAGCTCACTGCAACCTCCCCCTCCTGGGTTCAAGCGATTCTCCTGCCTCAGCCTCCCGAGTAGCTGGGATTACAGGCACATGCCAGCATGCCTGGCTAATTTTTGTATTTTTTGTAGAGACAGAGTTTCACTATGTTGGCCAGGCTGGTTTTGAACTCTTGATCTCAAGTGCTCCACCCGCCTCAGCCTCCCAAAGTTCTGGGATTACAGGTGTGAGCCACCGTGCCCGGCCAGAAATATACTTTAAAACAGTGACAAAATTACTGTTTTTGTGTCTAAATAATAAATAAGATACCTGGAATAAGGCCAGCAAGTGACTTTCCCATTTAAGCCACTGATAATTTTAAAATTTTGCTTTGAATATAAACCTTTAGCAGCTTGAGTTTTGGTTCCCTCTGGAAGAAAATCATCTTTTGGTGGGGGTGACTGCATGGTAGTCTATGTCAGTCAAATCAGGTGATTGAGTATTTGTGTTGAAATAACACTGATTTTATTTTATGGTGAGGTTGAATAGTGAAATCCGTCAGAAATCTGATTATGTATTAGAATGTTAAAGAAGGGTTTTGCTTACAGTTTACTTAATGAAAAATAATTCAGCCATATGCATTATTATATTAAGTTTATACTGAAGTGGGTAAAATATTTTATTGAGGCTCTAACACTTGATTTGAGTTCTCGCTCTGCTGCTTCCTAACCATGTGATTTGGGACAAATTATTTAATCTTCCTAAGAATACTGGGTTCCTCATTTATAAAATGAAGATGGTAATGGCATCTGCTTCTAGGTTCATAAGAGGTTAATTTAAATAACTCATGTGATGGGTTGTGTGCAGTTCAGTAACTGTTAGCTGCTGTAGCCTTAAGTTTATTGGATAATCTAGAAGTGATAATAATGTTCTGAGATGTTATGTGGGTTGGTGAACAGAGCACTAAGACCCAATTCTGTAAACCTAGCTTTTGCCCTTTTCTGGCACATTCTTTTGTCATTTCAGTTAAGGTATTTAACTTATTAATATCAGAGCCTCAATTTCCTTATCAGTAAAATGGAATTAGTACCCATCCTCATCCCGCTTTCTCATAGGACTGTTGGTGGCATCAAATGAGAATTACATTTAAAAATTATCGTCTTACTTTACAAACATTTTTATATTGAATTGGTTTTGTCTCATCTTGTCTACCTTCAGCCTCCACTAAAGAGTGACCTGCAAAAATTGTTGTGTAAATTTTGTGTAACAGCATGGATAGTGTATAATAGGCACTATTACTGAAGACAGTTCTCTTTTACAAATAATATTGTAAGTCACAGGCTGGGTGTGGTGGCTCACACCTGTAATCCCAGCACTTTGGGAGGCTGAGATGGGTGGATCACTTGATGTCAGGAGTTGGAGACCAGACTGGCCAACATGGCGAAACCCCGTCTCTACTAAAATTACAAAAAAATTAGCCGGGCATGGTGGTGCATGCCTGTAGTCCCAGGTACTCAGGAGGCTGAGGCAGGAGAATCGCTTGAACCCGGGAGGCGGAGGTTGCAGTGAGCCGAGATCGTGCACTGCACTCCAGCCTGGGCGACAGAGCAATACTCTGTCTCAAAAACCACACACACACACACACAAATAATATTTTAAGTCACAGTAATGGTGCTTTTTTGATCTGGTCACAATATATTTTCTACGGAAAACAACCCCATACTACTGCTAAGGGAGAACCAACATTTTCTTGGGCACTTGATGTGTTCCTTCCGTTGTATCTCATTTATCCAAACATATTCCCACCTAATAGGTTATACTAATGAGGCTCTTACTTTCTAGAATTGGTCTGTGAGGCTTTTTTGTACTGTAGTTCTCCCTCTGAAAATACCTGGCCCATAGTTAATGGGTAGTGAAGGTTAAATAAGATAATGAACATGAAAATCGTGGCCGGCTCTGTGACTTCATGCCTGTAATACCAGCACTTTGGGAGGCCAAGACAGGCCCGGGTTGCTTGAGCCTAAGAGTGATGGGCAATATAGTGAGACCTGGTCTCTAGAAAAAATTTAAAACAAAAATTAGCTGGGCCGGGTGCGGTGACTCACAACTGTAATCCCAGCACTTTGGGAGGCCGAGGCAGGTGGATCGCCTGAGGTCAGGAGTTTGAGACCAGCCTGGCCAACATGGTGAAACTCTGTCTACTAAAAATACAAAAATTAGCCGCGTGTCTTGGCGTGCACCTGCTACTTGGGAGGCTGAGACATCAGAATCGCTTGAACCCTGGAGGCGGAGGTTGCAGTGAGCCAAGATTGTGCCATTACACTACAGCCTGGGTGACAGAGCAAAACTCCATCTCAAAAAAAAATGTAGCTGAGCTTGGTGGTTTGTGCCTGTAGTACCAACTGCTTGGGAGGCTGAGGTGGGAGGATTGCTTGAGCCCAGGAGGTGGAGATTGCACTGAGCTGAGATTGTGCCACTGTACTCCATCCTGAGCAACAGAGAGAGACCCTGTCTCAAAAAGAAAATAGTACTCTGTTTGGTGTATGGTATGTAGGAGTTACTGAAAAGATGCTGTTGAATTCACAGGACAGTAAATTGAAACAATTTATGTGAATATACTTTATAAACTAAAATAACATACAAATATAAATCATTAAAAAATCTTGAAATGTACTTTTGCTGATTTAAATGCTATAGTGGTTTTATGACTGAATTCTGTATATTTCACTTTATTCATATTAGTCTTTAAAGGTCTACTCTTAGTCATAACATTCTTTGAGAATATACATGTTTAACAGTAATCTTTTGTGATATATTTTCAAGAAGCTATGCTTTTGCATGAGTTAATCATCATCATCAGCATGAACTAAATGCCTTATATGTACAAGGCGGTTTACTAAGGGCTTTACGTATGTTATTTTATGTAACCTATAAGAGAAGTAATTTTAATCTCCATTTTAGAGATGAGGGAACTGAGGCAGTGAGGTGGCATAACTTGCCCAAGGTCATGTGTAAGTGTTAGAGCCTATAATTTAACTCCAGAGCCTAGCTCTTTACTGCTTCCATTGTGGTTTGGCATAGTCAGATATTAATATTTCACAACACAGTTCACTGTGACATACACATTGTGGAGGCCTTTTGGGTTAGTTATGATAAACTTTTATTTGTATATTCTTTGATGTATAGTAGAAAGAACTCTGGACCAGGTGTCGGGGGACCTCAGTTTTAGTCCCAGCTTGTATCACTAAATAGTAGTGTGTCCTTGGGCAGTTCAAGAAACCCCTCTGGACTTCAGTTCCTCACCTGAAAAATGAGGGATTTGGAGGAAATTAGTGATTTTCAAACTGTAGTTCTGAAGTCTGCTCAGATGTCTTTGGTTCCCTCCCACCAATTTGCATATATGTTTGTCTGTTATAGTTGCTTATCCATCTACCTAAGATTTTCTTTTAAACAAAGAATTTCTTAACTGAGTGTTTAAAGTCATCAGTCTCCAAGATAACTTAATGACCATGTAAGTCCCCTGACTGCTATGTTTACAACTTTTCAGTTAATTTCACAATATTTTAGTGTTTTAGGAGATAGAGATCTTTTACTAATGAAAAAACTAAAGCACTAAAATGAGAGGATTGTTATTAAAACATAGTATATCTAAATGGCCTGAATATTTCAGGTTATCTGCTATCTGGGATCAAAGCCTGTTGTTTATTGGATTTGTGACCTTCAGCCAGTCTTAGTTTCCTCATTGGTAGAGGGAGAATACTTGTCTTGTAGGGTAATTGTGAAAAAAAAAAAAAAAAGTGAGCTAATACTGGTGAAGTACCCTTTATAAACTCCAAATTCCTCTATTTTTTACATGCCTACAGTAAATCCCCCAGTCCTTTTTCTTTTTGGTCACATAAACTGTTTTTAAACACATCAGATATTTTGTAAATTGTTTATGTTTAATGCAGAATTCTCATAAGCTTTAATATTTCTGAAATGTGACTCTAGACTGGAAGAGAGTTTTGATTTTTAAGGGAGCTGCTTATTTTTTTGACATGTTTGTCAAATACACTTACCTCTTACTGTTAGGAGTATAATTGCTGCCAAAATCTTCCACATATCTCAAAAGTTAACCATTAAGTAACTCTTTAATTAAGTTTGTGTAAGAACAACAGTGTTTTAATGTTGGAAAAGTAAGTGTGCTATGTGCCATTTGTCAGGGCTTAAGGATAATCTGATAGGCACATTTGCAGTGCACCTTAGGGACTGTTTTTGCAAAGAAATTTTTTTTTTAAACTCAATTTTTCTGTGAGAGTACTGGATATGAAAGCATATGGAATAGAAACTTAATGTGAGACTAAAGAAGGAGGATATGCTAGAAACTCCTGTGTCTCGGAGCAGTCTATCACTGGGCTCCTATGTCTGTTCAAAAAGATGCTCAGGTAGGATATGTAATGCTGCACAGTTTTAGCTGTTTATCATCCAGAGAGAAAGGATGGGGGTAGTTTTCATGTTTACAGGGTGTTTTGATATTTTCAATTCAGATTTTTTTTAGTGCCCATTATATGGATTCCTGTGAGATAAATTATTCCTGACAGAGAAACTGAACTTATGAGATTAGTTGATCCTTATATCCTTATACAAAGTTCTATTATATTGATTAATTATCCTTAACAAAAATCTTGTGACCATGGCTTTTATTTCAGTTTTCTGCTTTACAACATCTCTCACAAAGCTTCTGCAGCTTTTTAAAATCTCCACTTGAATGTCTAATAGTTGTCTCAAACTTAACATAGGCCCAACTGAACTGTTTTTTTTTTCCTTCCCAGTCTTCTGGATCTCAGTAAATGGCACCACCATTCAACCAGTTTCTAAGGCTCCAGAATTCGGTCATCCTTGACTGCGCTTCTCTCACACCCCACGTGTAATCCATCAGCAAATCAGTTCTGCTTTCAAAATGTATTCCAGAAATCTGACCACTTCTCATCATCTCCGCTTGTTAAACTAATTCAACCCACTGTCATCTCTTGTCTGCACAACCTCAATAACTTCCTAACTGGTCTTCTTGATTGCACTCTTGCTTCCATATAGTATATTCTCCCAGCTGCTGGAGTTATCTTTTTAAACCTAAAACATTTCAAGTAACTTCCCTTTTCAAAATTCTCTAATAGCTTCACATTACACTCAAGTGAAATGTAAACTCCTGTGGCCTAAAGGCTTTATAAGATCTGCCCTCTTGCTACCCCTGTGTTCATATCTTTCTAGCCACACTGGCCACAGGATTTTGGTACTTTGCTGTTCTTTCTGTTGGGAAGTTCTCCAGAGCTCCCTCCCAGATCTTATATTAAATGCCACCTCCCAGTTGAAATCAACTTGTTTTTTTGATTTCATAGTATTTGTTATTTCCTCAAATTATATTTGTTTATGTGCTTGTCTCTTGCATTATAATGTATTTCTTTTTGTCTGACTTAGTCACTACTATATCCCTACCTCTTAGAACGGTGTTTGGCCTGTAGTAGGTGCCCCGTAAATACTTAGATATGAAGAATCCAAAGCACTGGTGGTGTTGGCTTTAAATAAGAGTGTGTCTTTATTATAAGAGGAGGGAATTAAGGGAGGATACGATACACTGTCTTTGGTGGAGGAGAGTGGAGGGAATGACTAAATGATAGCTTTTTATTTCTCTGGAAGTAGAAGATGATGTCAACTGTCCATAGCTAGGGGAGGGATTCACTGTGGGACAGAGGCTCATTCAACAAAAATAATTAGTATGCACTAAAGTAATTTAATATTAAACTAATATAAACTAAAATAATTAGATGTCAGAGAAAGAATTTCTTTTGTTTACATATCTGGGAAGGTTTCTTGGAGATGGGCTTAGGTCAGTAGAGTTTGGGTAGGTTGAGAGATACTGTATTGTTTCAAAAGGTATTGCAAGTAGAGAGAACTGTAGGGGTAAAGGTTCAAAAGAACATGGAATGGTTCTGGAGATAGTGAAAGTTTGATTTGACTGTGGTAGAAAAGGAGGCTGGGGAGGTCAGGTGTGACTGATTTGAGATAAGTTTATAAACCAGGCTTTTTAATACCTTCCAAAGTCCACTTAAAATGGGGCATATATTAATATATTGAGATTACCTTTGTGTTATTCTAAACACTAGGTCTAGAAGTTTTTATAGATATTTTATGTATTTAATTTTTAATTTTTTTCATTCTCAGTGATTGACCATTTGGTATTATTTTTCACATCAGAAGAAATTTAGATCATGATGTAACCTGATTATTTTTTTAAACAACAAAACGAAAACTCAGTGCATAATAGTGTTGGCTTAACCATAATTGTTTCCTGCCTTTGGAATTTTATGAAAATAAAAATGTTCTAATTATAAAAGTTTTCTATTAATTTATATTATGTGAGATGTTCAGGTTATCATTAGAATTGAGACTCTGTAGATGCTCAAAATCAGTACATAGGTCTGCTGAAATAGTTTTCTTCAGCAATATAGAAGAAAAGATTAAAACTTCTCTCTTTTAGTGGATTGACTGATAGTTTTCACAGTCCAGATTTTGATGATGTTTGGAGGGTGCAGAAACTAGTAATAAGGTTCTCAACAATTTGAGGTCTTTTAAGCTTAAAGATGTTTCATGGTATTTCTTCTGTGGTCATTTAGTCCCCCAAAATATGAGATCTAACTAGAAACCCAGTAGCATGTTCAGTGCATTTTGTTTAACTCACTTTTTGTGATTAACTTCACTACAATTAAAACTTTTTTTTTGATAGCAATATTTTCTGAGGAAAGGCGTGCATCCTTAAATTCCTTCATTTTAAATTGAAAGGTAAATGCCAATTTTTCTTCTCTGGAACACAGTTTTACAGGTGTGTTATAATATTAGCTATTAGCTTAATGATCAGGTTTAAATACTATTAATCAGATATGAACTTATTCCTTGGGTTCACATTTAAACTCTGGCATGTTGAAATAATCTAGGTCCCAATCTGCACATCTGAATTCATTTTGTAAAATATGGCAAACAGATGCATTTTCAATTGAAAGCTGAAACAACTGCAGGACATTAACCCATTGAAAAGATTACAGTAGGTTTTCAGTTCCACAGTAACTGTATTTATTAGTGAAAATTGACTTGAGTGCTTCTGCTTTTAACAGACTTTTCTTTTTTAATGTCTAGAAGAAAGGAAATAGAGCATTGGAATGATAGGACTTTGATGTGTAAAGAAGTTAATGTCAAAAGAAGTTAATTATCTAAATCAAACAATGTGGGTATGGGAAATAATTATTTTAAAGAGTCTAATGACCTATCAGCTCATCATGTCAAGAAAAATGTTATTCACCTGTTTGATATAAAAATTGACTTGACTGTGAAAGGATGATCATGGTTATAATAAACTAGGTTTGGTGACTGGATTTGAAAATGAAAAAGGAGCAGATTGCTCCAGCAGTGTCTCAGGACATTTGACCATAGGATAATCCCATGGAATGGCATGTCTGTCAAATCAGACAAGTCAACTCAAATCATAACTTTCTGGAGGCTGGGGTTACTACTTACTCTTTGAGTTTAACATGTTCTCGAAGATAGCTCTGTCAGCCTTCTATTGAGACAAGGGAACATTTCCTGAGGTCTTTGAGAAATCCAGGCTCCTTTTTTTCGCATTTTGTCCCAATTCTGCAGGACTATTTAGGGAAGTCCTTTGTTTCCTGTTTTCCCCCAGTCTTGGACTTGTGATTTTTTTTTTTAATCCGAGTCTCAAATGGTTATGTTTCTTTTCCTGTGTTATTTGTAGAGAAAAGTACTTATTCCAAAAGTCTTTTTAAACAATGGCACAAATTTAGGCTTAAAAAAAGCGATGGTCTTTCTTAGCATTATGTTCTTCATATGTTTTAGAATTTTGGTTTTCGGGCTCAGTTTAAGTGGAACGTTTTTGTTTTCCTTCGCTTTTTGTGCTCTTGCCTTCTTGGTATAGTGGTTTTGGCCTGGCTGTTAGGGCCCTCAGACTAGACCAGAGGGATATTGGGATATTCCAAACCTAGTCACCTAGCTAGTGTGCTGCTTGCCTTAGATCTGTGTCCTGTCGCCTTCTCAAAAGCTTCAAATAAAGCCTATCTCCATCAGTGATTTGTAGTAGCTTTTTTTCCCCAACCTTCTTTCGTGGGGCCCAGCCCTTCCATCTCAGCCCTTGGTAAGTGACCCTGGTTTAGATTCCCTTTATGATTTTGTAAGCTTTATTTCTCCTTTTTATTTAGATGAATAATACGGCAGCTAGTCCAATGTCTACTGCAACTTCAAGTAGTGGAAGGAGTACAGGGAAGTCTATAAGCTTTGCAACAGAATTACAGAGTATGATGTAAGTATGTCCCTGCATGCTATTGCTATTACTTAATATTGGTGTGTTTAAAATTATTTTGCAGGTATTCTTTAGGTGATGCTAGAAGGCCTCTTCATGAAACAGCAGTTTTGGTAGAAGATGTGGTACACACTCAGTTAATTAATCTGGTAAGAGCATATATAATTTGATTTGGTTTCTCGAGAAAAATTTCTAAATTTTCATTATTGTTAGTTACAGCAAGCTGCTGAAGTTTCTCAGCTGCGGGGAGCAAGGGTAATCACTCCTGAAGATCTTCTGTTTTTGATGCGCAAAGATAAGGTAATATAACATAATTTTATTGTATTAAAATCTTTCTTATTTACTTATTTTATATTTTTAATAGAAAAAACTTAGAAGACTGCTAAAATACATGTTTATCCGAGACTACAAATCAAAGATTGTCAAAGGCATCGATGAGGATGATCTTCTCGAAGGTAACCAAAACAAAACACAAAACTAAAACATGTTTCTTTTTTTCTTTCCCTTGACTTCATGAAGACAAATTGAGTGGCAGCAATAATGCGAACAAAAGACAAAAGATTGCTCAGGACTTCCTCAACTCTATTGACCAGACAGGAGAACTTTTAGCAATGTTTGAAGATGACGAAATTGATGAAGTTAAACAAGAAAGAATGGAGGTATAGTACATTCTTCCCTTTTTACAGAAATATTTAAAAAATGTTATGTATTTTTATCTTTTAGAGAGCAGAAAGACAAACTCGAATTATGGATTCAGCTCAATATGCAGAATTCTGTGAAAGTCGACAATTAAGTTTCTGTAAGTAACTATTTAACTTTGCTTAATTATATAATTTCTGCACTTGTTTTTTTTAAATGGCCAGCCAAAAAAGCTTCCAAATTTCGAGACTGGTTGGACTGCAGCAGTATGGAGATAAAACCCAATGTTGTCGCAATGGAAATCTTAGCATATTTAGCGTATGAAACTGTGGCACAGGTAAGAATTCTAATCTGTCATATCGGGCCACAGCTATGTGACTTTCATTCTTCTGGTCTTCTAGTTAGTGGATCTGGCTCTTCTTGTGAGGCAAGACATGGTAACCAAGGCAGGGGACCCCTTCAGCCATGCCATTTCTGCAACCTTCATTCAGTATCACAACTCTGCTGAGGTAAGTACAAAAAAAATCTGTCTTAAAACATTTTAGTAACAATTTATGTGTTTTTCTGTCGCAGAGCACTGCAGCCTGTGGTGTTGAGGCTCACAGCGATGCCATCCAGCCCTGCCACATCAGAGAGGCCATTCGACGCTACAGCCACAGGATTGGCCCACTTTCCCCATTCACAGTACGTAATAACAGAGTTATAAAAAGTTATATTATATATATTTTATCACCCCCTGCCTCCAAAGGAAACTGCTGCTGAATTCCATGAAGTTCTGTGGATTGTGCTGCCATGACTTCGTAGACAGACACTGCTTAAGTAAGAGCAAGGGGAAGATTTGAGCTGCAGAGTAATTCATTGCAGATTTCTTTTTCTTTGACAGAATGCCTACCGCAGGAATGGGATGGCTTTTCTAGCCTGCTGATGTGACAACTGTGATGTGCCTGCAACAACAGGAAAGGCAATGTTATATTAAGGTGATTTCTTGTGAACAAAATAAAATACAAATTTACCTTTCTTTTATCTGAGGGAGTGGGCTGGTCTGTTGTGACTTTCAACTTGCTGACTCCTCCTCTTTTCCAGCCCCTCAACCATCGGTCTTGTTTACTAGATGGGCTGTTCAGCTAATTAATGGCAGGATGTTTAGGATAGTCTGTAGGTGGACAAGAATGCAGATCACACAGTTTTGAAATTTTAATTTGAGTAGATTTACTGCCCTCAGCTCACATACCTTAAAAGCAGTGGTTGCCCCCGTCCAGCGTTTTGTCTGCATTTTATTTGATATATTTTATAATCCAGGTTTGGAACAAGGAAACAAAATTAAAAGGACAGTGAGTTTTCGCCTTCCCTTACACCACCAACTTTACTTTCCAACATTTGTTGACATGTGTTTTAGTGACAGCTATCCATTTTATAAACTTACAGTAATCAAAGATCTAACAGACCTGATAAATCACCTGTTCCCACCTCCTTTCCCCTTCACTCCACTTATAGTATGTGTCATTTTCAATGCCTGCTTCCCAACTTCCTGCCATCTGCCTTTCATGTGTGTTTTTCCTCACACAGAACCTCTTCCTCCATCTTCATTTCCCTCCTTTTCCTGTTCCTCCAATCCCCAGATCCACCACTCCTGCACATGCCATACACATTTAGAAGCCAAGTATTCAGAATCAGTAGAAGGGGAGCAGAGTGATTTCTTGCTTCCTCCCTTCAAAGCACTACCACACCTAGACTGGAAATGTGGGCTGGGTAATTTCTTGCTGTTAGCAGCCGAGCTACCCTTCTGGCATCTATACTTTCTCCAGTAAATGAGGAACCGTAACTCTTTGGAACAAACCAAAATATAGCAGATGTAATTGTACAGTTCCTGATTAAACTTCAGTTGCAAAAAAGAAAGTTATTTCTTTAATTCTGTGGGAGTTTTGTATAATTTTACTTTTATGGTTTTTACACATACTTGAAACACTCTTTCTAAAGAATTAATAAAAACAGAAATGAGAAACATGAAAGATCTTTTTCTTGATACTGCTCCTTTTTCTTGATACTGCTCAAGAGAGCAAGCCTCTCTTGATACTGCTTCCTAGATTTAAGGGTAAAGAAAGTAGAAATAGTTCTCCCTTCACCCAAATTTGGAAGTATAAAACTTTCTGAACATGCCATTTAGAGGTTATGTCATTAGCTTTCCTGCCTTCTTATATTGTAATAGTTGCGATTCAAAAACACTGTTTCAATTTTAAATTCAAGACTTTTTATTTGAAAACCATCAGACTCAAAGAATTATGAGGCTCAGTTAATATTATTATGCCACATTATTTACATTTGTTAACTGTCATTTACCTGCTCTATGTTAATCTTTTTAGAAAAAATTTGCATTTCAGAAACAAAAAGCACGGATAGATATATAATATCAAAATATTCCCAAAGGATTTTGATGTTCCATCTATGCTTGTTAAAATGTATGATTATGATTAAACTTTTTATCATTCTTATTTTCCTTGGCATCCATAATCATGGAAAATTACAAGCTTGCAGTAAACATCCTAACTTAACTTAACTTTTAAACGATAGCATTTATTGTATTTGGTTTTGATCTGCCAGGCTTATAGATGGTATAAAATTTTCAGGGGATAATTTTTCACATCAAAATTCCTTCTCTCCCACATTATACATTTTAAAGTATGCACAAGGCAGAAAATATAGGGTTTGGGTTTTTTTCCTTCGTTTTATTCCACCTGATCTCCTTATAGTCCCAGAGAAGGAAGACTCAATGTACATTTCTCTCAGAAATATGACAGGTCTGTGTTTTTGTTGGTCTGGCATATGTTTGTCTATCTTGAACAGTCTGACAGGTAATTATTTATAAAATCTGGTTTTGCCCAGTAAGTTCATATAAAACCTTTCATTTTTCATCATAAGCCAGTAAGCTGAATTTAGAATAAAGCAAGGTCATTTATGTCTGTCCTGAACCAGCCTACATGTCCCCATAATTGCTCAATATTTTTAATTCCCTTTTCTATTTTTTATACTTAGGTTCTTTCTCTGACTCTTTGCACAATACTAAATTTGAAGTGAAATAAAACTTCCTTCAGCAGTGACTATAGAAACAAAAGAAAATTTACAGAAGGAATGTTTAAGAAAACTTCAGTAAATTATTTTCTCAATAATCATAATGTTAGAGCAGAAGATAGTCTTAGAGATCATTAAGAACAGCTGCTCATCTTGCAAATGAAAAAACCATGGCCTAGAGAGGGAAAGTGAGTTTCCTAAGATCACTCAATAATGTAGTGACAGACCAGAGATGAGAATCGATGGTCCCTAATTTTCAGTCGGTATTATACAGTATTTTCTACCATACTGGGTTAGCATAAGAATATTACTAAGACATGTTGGGGTTTTATGGCATATTTATCCTAGACAACGATGTAAATTTATTTAAAAACTGTACTAATTATGGATACATCCTAAAGCATACGTGTTATATAGTAAAATCTTCAGTGTGACTGTGGTATTAAGTAAACAGTCTGTTATCTTACACATCAGGCTTAACTCTAAGTCAAATGGAAATATACAAAGCTAGTTTCTATTTTTTGTCCCTTGTATTTTAGAGACTGAATTTGAAAATAAATAAGCCAATAAATAAATAGCGTCTCTTGATACTGCTTCCTAGATTTAAGGGTAAAGAAAGTAGAAATATTTCTCCCTTCACCTAAATTTGGAAGTATAACTTTCTGAACGTGCCATTTAGAGGGTTATGCCATTAGCTTTCCTGCCTTCTTAGATTGTAATCGTTGTGATTCAAAAATACTGTTTCAATTTTAAAACCAAGACTTTTTATTTGAAAACCATCAGAAGCACAAATATTTTTTAAATGGTGTATATAATTCCTGTATCTGGGGAGAACCCTTCATTTATTGCTGTTCTTTGTTTTTATAAAATAATAAACAAGCCATGTCTGATGCTTTTACCATGTAGAAGACAAATAAACATAACTGGTGATTCTTGGTCTGAAAGAAAACATGTTTACTTGTTTAGAATTAATTATAAAGT